AAATAAATCCCTTCTATTGAGTATGCTCACCCTAGAAGTTACTGTTGTCCAGACGTAGAGGGATGAGTGAGCCAGTGACCTCAGACGGGATGGTGGGGACGGCAGGTCCAGCTCCTGCCTCCTCCTGGGGGGTCTGGCTTTGGGGGCTTGCTCCGAAGAGGCCATGGCCCAGGCCTGTGGCCTCACAATGGGGACCAACCAGCTCTTCTCATCTTCTTCCCTCACACTTCCTCTCACTCAAATAAGAACCTTCCAAAAATGTGTCCACCTGGGCCCCTGCCCTGGGACTCATGGATTTGGAGTTGTGGCCACACGGTTGAGGGGTGCAGTGTCCAGTGGAATGGGGCAATTGCGGGCCTGGGGGCCCTTGGCCTGTCCGTGGCGGGAGCATCTGCAAGGAGGAGCCCCAGAGTCCAGGGAGCACTGTGGGGAGCTCCTTAGAGCTGAACTCACCCGGCGTCAACTCATCAACCCTCCACCCATGGACAGGGGTGCCCCCAGCACAGGAGAGGACTCAGCCCTCTGCCCCCACGCACGGTGGGTGCCTGTCACCCTGTCCTGCCCAGCGGCCCGAGGGCAGCAGTGGGTGTGAGGGCAGCCCCCGGCCTCCCAAGAGCAGCTGAGAGGATCCCTGCGGGAATCCGGGCTTCGGGTGCATGCGATCTGATCTGAGTTGTTTCTGACAGTGACAGAGTGACAATCTATAAGTATCTCAAGATCAAATGGTTAAATAAAACATAAGAAATTTAAAACGATTAAAATATGCCTCAGTCTTGGGAATCCTGGTGTCTGCAACAAAAAAACTTGAGGCTGTCCTTGCAAACGGTCCTCATGGTGCTGGGGGTGGTGCCAGGCCCGGCGTTTGCCTGGAACACAGAGCATGCGAGAAGGAGCAGAGGACGTGGGTGCCAGGGAAGGACCCTGGCGTCAGAGCCAGGGCCTGGACCTGAGTTACCCATTAACGGCACTCCACTGGTTTTCCTTTAAAGAAATGAATAAATACAACTGCAGTGGGGCTGCTTGTGGTTTCCAAACGTCGGCAGAGGCTGGAGACGGCTCTCTAGTGCTGGGTGTGGAGTGAGGCACCACCCTTGCCCTGAAGCCTGGGGCACTCAGTCACCATGGCTCATGCCCCAGAACCGGACCCGGCCGCCTGCGACCTCGGGGATGAGAGGCCCAAGTGGGACAACAAGGCCCAGTACCTCCTGAGCTGCACTGGGTTTGCCGTGGGACTGGGGAACATTTGGCGGTTCCCATACCTGTGCCAGACCTATGGAGGAGGTAAGCACCCACCTGCGTCCTGGGGCAGACCCCTGGGCAGGTGCTGACCACCCCCTCCTCACAGGGGCCTTCCTCATCCCCTACGTCATCGCGCTGGTCTTCGAGGGGATCCCCATTTTCCACGTCGAGCTCGCCATCGGCCAGCGGCTGCGGAAGGGCAGCGTCGGCGTGTGGACGGCCATCTCCCCGTACCTCAGTGGAGTAGGTAGGCCACCGTCCTCGCTTGCCCTGACTGAGCCGGGGCCACCTGACATGGTCCCTGTCCACAGGGCTGGGCTGTGTCACGCTGTCCTTCCTGATCAGCCTGTACTACAACACCATCGTGGCGTGGGTGCTGTGGTACCTCCTCAACTCCTTCCAGCACCCGCTGCCCTGGAGCTCCTGCCCACCGGACCTCAACAGAACAGGTGAGCTGGGCGCCGCCTGCTGTGTGGGTCCGCAGCCAGCCTGTGACAGGCCCCCTGGTTTCAGGGTTTGTGGAGGAGTGCCAGGGCAGCAGCGCCGTGAGCTACTTCTGGTACCGGCAGACACTGAACATCACAGCCGACATCAATGACAGTGGCTCCATCCAGTGGTGGCTGCTCATCTGCTTGGCAGCCTCCTGGGCAGTCGTGTACATGTGTGTCATCAGGGGCATTGAGACTACAGGGAAGGTGAGAGCTGGCAGGGCCTGATCCCCTCTCTTTCAAGTCTCATGACTCCACCTTTTGTTTCAAGGTGATTTACTTCACAGCTTTGTTCCCTTACCTGGTCCTGACCATCTTTCTCATCAGAGGGCTGACCCTGCCAGGGGCAACAAAAGGACTCATCTACTTGTTCACTCCCAACGTAAGTGGGTCTTGGATCAAAGTTCAGGGCCTCTGAGTGAGACGCTCTCCCTGACTCATTCCAGATGCACATTCTCCAGAACCCCCGGGTGTGGCTGGACGCAGCCACCCAGATATTCTTCTCTCTGTCCCTGGCCTTCGGAGGACACATCGCTTTTGCAAGTTACAACTCGCCCAGGTAGGCAGTCGGGCTCAGCTGTCCAGCCAGGGAAAGCCTGTGATGAGCGTGCGTTTGTGCCCAGGAATGACTGCCAGAAGGATGCGGTGGTCATCGCCCTGGTCAACAGGATGACCTCCCTGTACGCGTCCATCGCTGTCTTCTCTGTCCTGGGGTTCAAAGCAACTAATGACTACGAGCACTGCCTGGACAGGTGAGCACAGGTGCCGCGCCTGGCTCTGTGGGCCATGAGCCCACAGTCCTCTCTGTCCCCGCAGAAACATCCTCAGCCTCATCAACGACTTTGACTTCCCAGAGCAGAGCATCTCCAGGGACGACTACCCAGCCGTCCTCATGCACCTGAACGCCACCTGGCCCAAGAGGGTGGCCCAGCTCCCCCTGAAGGCCTGCCTCCTGGAAGACTTTCTGGATAAGGTACCTGCACACCCCCTGGGGTAGCCAGGCAGTGGCCTGAAGCCCGGGGCTCCGTGTATTGCAGAGTGCCTCGGGCCCGGGCCTGGCCTTCGTCGTCTTCACGGAGACCGACCTCCACATGCCGGGGGCTCCTGTGTGGGCCATGCTCTTCTTCGGGATGCTGTTCACCTTGGGGCTATCGACCATGTTCGGGACCGTGGAGGCGGTCATCACACCCCTGCTGGACGTGGGGGTCCTGCCTAGATGGGTCCCCAAGGAGGCCCTGACTGGTGAGCGCACAGCTCCGCCGCCCTGGAGGACCTTACCCCCCACACCCCTTTCCCACTGCCCCAGGGCTGGTCTGCCTGGTCTGCTTCCTCTCCGCCACCTGCTTCACGCTGCAGTCTGGGAACTACTGGCTGGAGATTTTCGACAATTTTGCCGCTTCCCCGAACCTGCTCATGTTGGCCTTTCTCGAGGTTGTGGGTGTCGTTTATGTTTATGGAATGAAACGGTGAGCTGCCGCCCCGCCGAGTGCTCCTCTGGCATGTGAAGCCTGAGCCCAGCATCTGGTGCAGGTTCTGCGATGACATTGCGTGGATGACCGGGAGGCGGCCCAGCCCCTACTGGCGGCTGACCTGGAGGGTGGTCAGTCCCCTGCTGCTGACCATCTTTGTGGCTTACATCATCCTCCTGTTCTGGAAGCCACTGAGATACAAGGCCTGGAACCCCAAATACGTAGGTCCTTCCGGTGGGAACCTGGGAAGTCCCGGCGCCAGCTAATGAGGCTGTGGTCCCGCAGGAGCTGTTCCCCTCGCGTCAGGAGAAGCTCTACCCGGGCTGGGCGCGCGCCGCCTGTGTGCTGCTGTCCTTGCTGCCCGTGCTGTGGGTCCCGGTGGCCGCGCTTGCTCAGCTGCTCACCCGGCGGAGGCGGACGTGGAGGGACAGGGACGCGCGCCCAGACACGGACATGCGCCCGGACACGGACACGCGCCCAGACACGGACATGCGCCCGGACACGGACATGCGCTGAAGCCGGCCGGAGCGGGGCCTGCATGGGCGGGTCTGTGGGGGGGCTTGGCCTGATGGTGGGCGGGGCCCCGCCCACAGGGCCGACCCCAATACACCAGCGACTCAACCTTGATGCCGCTGTGTACGTGTGGTTACTGCTTTCCT